TGGGATTATAGGCGTGAGCCAGCAGGCCTGGTCTTTTTGTTTGTTTGTTTGTTTTTTGGGACAGTCTCACTGTCACCCAGACTGGAGTGCAATGGCCTGATCTTGGCTCACTGCAACCTCCACCTCCCAGGTTCAAGTGATTCTCCTGCCTCAGCCTCCCCAGTAGCTGGGACTACAGGTGTCCACCACCACACCCAGCTAATTTTTGTGTTTTTAGTAGGGACGGGATTTCGCCATGTTGGCCAGGCTGGTCTCAAACTCCTGACCTGAAGTGATCCACCCGCCTTGGCCTCCCAAAGTGCTGGGACTACAGGCGTGAGCCACCACACCCAGCCTGGCTTGAGGGATTGATTCTACCATGTCTTTTCCCTGAGCAGTGGTTCAATATTCATTCATTCTTTCTCAGTGACAGATCCTTCCCTCTCAACCTCCTCCCACGAGTGACAAGAACCAACCGTTGCTCCTCACAAGCAAGGATACCAGAGCTCGGAAACCTGGTTCTCATTCCTGAAACTGGCCGATCCCCCATGGGATGTTGAGGATATGAGCCTGCAGCGCCCGTGACCAACTGTGAGAGCCGGAATGATCAGTGCCCAAGGTCTGTTCGCTTGTCACAGTCTGGCTGTGTACCAAGAGATGTCGCAATGAGCACAGCTTTAGAGTCTAAAAGGAAACGTGTTCTGTTCTTTCTTTGTTTTGTTTTGTTATTTCAGAAGAAACAGGAATCGGTTCTGGAGCATGCCACGGCTCTTCACTGCTGGTTACAAAATTTAGAAAAATCATTCTCCCTCTTTTCCTCACTCTCAGGGTTCTCTTAAGAGTAGGGCCCCCTGCGAGCCAGTGATAGGGAGGTGGGCGGTTAACGGTGCTGCCCAGAGACACAGCGACGTTACTCCAGTGGGCTCAGCCCTGCACATGAGTGTTCAGACAGTTACAGAGGAAATGTCACAACACACTTCCTTTCCACCTAAGCCTGAGTCGCAACCGTGGTGGTGCGCTGGGAGGTGGAGTTTGCAGAATTTGCATTCGGAGACAGTCGTGCCAGCCGGTGGGCCACCCAGCGAAGCGGCCGCCTTTGCAAGGTTGCTGGACAGATGGAACTGGAAGGGCAGCCGTCTGCCGCCCACGAACACCTTCTCAAGCACTTTGAGTGACCACGGCTTGCAAGCTGGTGGCTGGCCCCCCGAGTCCCGGGCTCTGAGGCACGGCCGTCGACTTAAGCGTTGCATCCTGTTACCTGGAGACCCTCTGAGCTCTCACCTGCTACTTCTGCCGCTGCTTCTGCACAGGTGAGCCGCCGAGCTGGACTTTTATGCTTGTCTGTTTCAAAAAGGGGCTTCTTATGTTTCTCAGAATCTGCTCTCTGGCCAGCGATGAAGCCCCGTGCTATATACTCTGAGAATGAGATACAGAAATCAGAGAAACGCGGCCGCTGCCTTTGCAGAAGACGCAGATCAAAATCTCCACGGGGCGTCTGCGGAGGACAGCATGCAAATCTCGCTGGGCAAACGGTCTGCTTCGTTGGGTGATGCAATACAGGAAAATCAACACACAGCGGCAGAGCTCAGAGCATTTCCTACGCGTTTTTGTGCTTAGCTAGGAGGATTCTTGCCTTGTGATCTGAGGCCGACGCCAGCAGGTCCTCTATCCCCTGACGCCTGCCAGCTGCCAGTTCACTGGGGCTGGTGGGTCACTTTGAAGTCAGTAGAACACAGAGTTCGTTCAGAGGCAGGTGTTATCACAGAAACAGGGGTCACTGGGTCTACAAAGATGGGGAACTTTGAGGGTGCGAGGGTTGGAAGCTGAGCTCCACTAAACCCAAAGCTGGACTCTCCTAATCCCAAAGCTGGACTCTCCTAATCCCAAAGCTGGACTCTCCTAATCCCAAAGCTGGACTCTCCTAAACCCAAAGCTGGGCTCCTTAAACCCAAAGCTGGGATCCCTTAAGCCCAAAGCTGGGATCCCTTAAACCCAAAGCTTGAAGAAAATGTGACTACCTGGCCGGGCACGGTGGCTCACGCCTGTAATCCCAGCACTTTGGGAGGTCGAGGCAGGTGGATCACCTGAGGTCGGGAGTTCAAGACCAGCCCGGCTAACATAGTGAAATCCCATCTCTGCTAAAAACACAAAACTTAGCCAGGCGTGGTGGCAGGTGCCTGTCAGCTACTCTGGAGGCTGAGGCAGGAGAATGGCTTGAACCCGGGAGGCGGAGGTTGCAGGGAGCCGACGTTGTGCCATTGCACTCCAGCCTGGACCACAGAGCAAGACTCAGCCTCAAGAAAAAAAAAAAATGTATTGCGTGCTGCAGAGTGACCTAAAGGTCAGAGGGTGCAGGGACCGTCTTCTTGTGACCAGCATTCAATGAGAGTTCCGGTACTTCATCTGTTGGTATCTCTAGATCTTAGTCACCCTGAGACCTGTCGGCCGGCATGTCTCGGCGGTATTAATTTGCAATTCCCTGATGAGCTACGACATGGAGTGATTTTTCGTAGGTGAATTTGCCACCTGCAAAGCATCTTTAGCGCCCACCTGTGGTCTGTCCGTTGCTTCAGACAATTCAGTGCCCAGAAATTTCTGGACAGCCACCTCTGCAGGCCAGACACCGCCAAGAACAACCGTTGTGCTGATTTTCTAAAATTTCCATCCTGCCCGCTGAGCCCCGGCGGGGCCCAAACCGCAAGCCTGTGCCTCCTGTGTCAGGGCAGCTGGCATCAGTTAGAGGTAATTTCTTGATTAGTCATGCGCGTTCCTCAGACCCGTACACCCTTCCCTCCTTCCCTTGCAGAGCCCGGGCGAGGACCCCTCCAGGATGCAGGTCCCGAACAGCACCGGCCCGGACAACGCGACGCTGCAGATGCTGCGGAACCCGGCGATCGCGGTGGCCCTGCCCGTGGTGTACTCGCTGGTGGCGGCGGTCAGCATCCCGGGCAACCTCTTCTCTCTGTGGGTGCTGTGCCGGCGCATGGGGCCCAGATCCCCGTCGGTCATCTTCATGATCAACCTGAGCGTCACGGACCTGATGCTGGCCAGCGTGTTGCCTTTCCAAATCTACTACCATTGCAACCGCCACCACTGGGTATTCGGGGTGCTGCTTTGCAACGTGGTGACCGTGGCCTTTTACGCAAACATGTATTCCAGCATCCTCACCATGACCTGTATCAGCGTGGAGCGCTTCCTGGGGGTCCTGTACCCGCTCAGCTCCAAGCGCTGGCGCCGCCGTCGTTACGCGGTGGCCGCGTGTGCAGGGACCTGGCTGCTGCTCCTGACCGCCCTGTCCCCGCTGGCGCGCACCGATCTCACCTACCCGGTGCACGCCCTGGGCATCATCACCTGCTTCGACGTCCTCAAGTGGACGATGCTCCCCAGCGTGGCCATGTGGGCCGTGTTCCTCTTCACCATCTTCATCCTGCTGTTCCTCATCCCGTTCGTGATCACCGTGGCTTGTTACACGGCCACCATCCTCAAGCTGTTGCGCACGGAGGAGGCGCACGGCCGGGAGCAGCGGAGGCGCGCGGTGGGCCTGGCCGCGGTGGTCTTGCTGGCCTTTGTCACCTGCTTCGCCCCCAACAACTTCGTGCTCCTGGCGCACATCGTGAGCCGCCTGTTCTACGGCAAGAGCTACTACCACGTGTACAAGCTCACGCTGTGTCTCAGCTGCCTCAACAACTGTCTGGACCCGTTTGTTTATTACTTTGCGTCCCGGGAATTCCAGCTGCGCCTGCGGGAATATTTGGGCTGCCGCCGGGTGCCCAGAGACACCCTGGACACGCGCCGCGAGAGCCTCTTCTCCGCCAGGACCACGTCCGTGCGCTCCGAGGCCGGTGCGCACCCTGAAGGGATGGAGGGAGCCACCAGGCCCGGCCTCCAGAGGCAGGAGAGTGTGTTCTGAGTCCCGGGGGCGCAGCTTGGAGAGCCGGGGGCGCAGCTTGGAGATCCAGGGGCGCATGGAGAGGCCACGGTGCCAGAGGTTCAGGGAGAACAGCTGCGTTGCTCCCAGGCACTGCAGAGGCCCGGTGGGGAAGGGTCTCCAGGCTTTATTCCTCCCAGGCACTGCAGAGGCACCGGTGAGGAAGGGTCTCCAGGCTTCACTCAGGGTAGAGAAACAAGCAAAGCCCAGCAGCGCACAGGGTGCTTGTTATCCTGCAGAGGGTGCCTCTGCCTCTCTGTGTCAGGGGACAGCTTGTGTCACCACGCCCGGCTAATTTTTGTATTTTTTTTAGTAGAGCTGGGCTGTCACCCCCGAGCTCCTTAGACACTCCTCACACCTGTCCATACCCGAGGGTGGATATTCAACCAGCCCCACCGCCTACCCGACTCGGTTTCTGGATATCCTCCGTGGGCGAACTGCGAGCCCCATTCCCAGCTCTTCTCCCTGCTGACATCGTCCCTTAGTTGTGGTTCTGGCCTTCTCCATTCTCCTCCAGGGGTTCTGGTCTCCGTAGCCCGGTGCACGCCGAAATTTCTGTTTATTTCACTCAGGGGCACTGTGGTTGCTGTGGTTGGAATTCTTCTTTCAGAGGAGCGCCTGGGGCTCCTGCAAGTCAGCTACTCTCCGTGCCCACTTCCCCCCACACACACACCCCACCCTGTTGCTGACCAAGGTGATTTTTGGCACATTTGTTCTGGCCTGGCTTGGTGGGACCCCACCCCTATTCTGCTTCTGTGAGTCCCTGATAGAGAAGGAGGTCCCATCAGGCCCCTGGAACACACTCAGGCTTCCCTGACTCAGGACAAGGACCACGGGAGGCCCAGGTGCGGAAAGGAGGCTCCGTGAGATGGGGTCCAGCCCATCCCAACACAAGGGTGCAGCTTGATTCGGGAGTTCCCCACCTCCTGCCCATTCTCCGCGTCCTTTTACCCCATGGAGAGCCTCAGCCATGGCAAGTCCATCTGGAGTCCAGGAAGCAGGCAACTGGCCTGACCCATGAGACCGTTTGGAGACCAAGCAGCAGATGCAGGTGTGGACCCCAGGAACCTACAGGGGTGTCAGCCGCTGAGCCCCCTCCCTGCTGTGTGGGTGGTGAGCAGGCTGGGTCTTTGTCTGTCTTCTTCTACACGGCATGTGCCTGCACCAGCCCCAACACCTGAGCTGGTTTAGCGCAAAGAAGAGCTCTGACTCTCCAGGGGTGCTGGGACATCACGTGGAATTGGATCCCAGGCTCTCTTGGGCGAGAAAGACCATTCTGGAGGTGGGAGTGGGAGAGCTGCCTGTCTGCCCACGGGCTCTGCGTCTCCGCAGTGGGTGGCCTTGGATGCCCGGCCCCTCCCTTTCTGTGCACTGGGGACGCTGATGGAGGCTGAAGCTGCTGTTCGGAGGCCCTCTATTGGTGCCTCTCTCCTGCCGTCATCACTATGGCAGGAAAACAGAGATGGTTTAGTAATGAATTATCATTCCCAAACCCGTGTCCACCTGGAACATCAGGATGGGACCATGTTTGAAAATCGGGTCTTTCCAAATGTAATTAAGTAAGGCGAGGCCATACTGCATTTACAATGGGCCCAATCCAGTGTCCCTATGAGAGACGGAAGAGGAGACACAGACACAAAGCAGGAGGCCACATAAAGACAGAGGCAGAGACTGAAGTGATGCTGCCCCAAGCCCAGGGATGCCTGGAGTCCCCAGGAGCTGGGAGAGGCAGGAAGGACCCTCCCCTAGAGTCTCTGGAGGGAACTGGATACAATTGCAGAGTGCACTAAACAGTTGCCCCAGAAAGACATGTCTTGTTTTAAAGCCCAGAACCTGAAATTATTATAGATTTTATTCGGTAATAAGGAACTTTGCATGTGTAATTACTTAAGGATATGAAGATGAGATTGTGCTGGATTATTAAGCACCCTAAATGCCATGACAGGTGTCCTTCCAAGAGACAGAAGAGGAGACACAGACACAGAGCAGGAGGACACGTGGAGACAGAGGCAGACTGGAGTGATGCGGCCACAAGCCCAGGGACACCTGGAGCCCCCAGGAGCTGGGAGAGGCAGGAAGGATCCTCCCCTAGAGCCTCCAGGGGGAACTGGAGGATGCGTAAGAGACCCAGAACTTCCACAGAAGGAGGAAAATTAACCTCCTGCTTCTCTAGACTGTTCCAAAGCTGAACCCTAGAAAGCAAAGCTGATACAGAAGCATCCAGGCTGCAGGAGTACAGGTCGCAAGTGCTGAGCGTGGGCCTTGGGTGTGTCTCATGGGGGAAAAAAAACTGTGAAAAACCTCAGAGTAGCATCTTCACAGTAACGCACGGACGATCCCTAAACTGCCTTGTAAACAAAAATGAGAGCTTGAGTCAGAGGAAGCCGAGACAATATCCTTCCTCGACAACGTGCGAGAACCCTGACGTCCCCCAGCAAAGGAAGACGTTGCAAGCAGGCAAAATGCGTCGATTTTTTTTTTTTGTCAGTATGATGATTTTTGCAGCCACTTGGCTATGGAGAGCAGCCGACACCCCCTCTTACAGCCGTGGATGTTTCCTGGAAGCTGACTCAGTCTGTTCACTGGTTGAGCTTTGAGTGAAAAGATAACACAGGTCTATTGACTCACACACATGTTTTAAGATGGAAAACTTTACTTCTGTTCTTGGCAGGACATGGAGAGAGGGAGGGATTCCAAAAAGTCTCAGCCTCCATCAAGGCGTGGCAGCTCATGCCGGTAATCTCAGCACTTTGGGAGGCTCAGGCGGGAGGACTGATTGAGTCCGGGTGTTCAAGGGCCAACCTAGGCAACACAGTGAGAACTCATCTCTGTAAAAAATAAAAATAAAACATTAAAAAAAAACATGAGCTTTGAAGTGCACAGGGCAAATGTGTTTCTGTCTCTGATTTCTG